AAACCCCGTCTCTACTAAAAATACAAAAAAATTAGCCTGGCTTGGTGGCACGTGCACCTGTAATCTCAGCTACTCGAGAGGCTGAGGCAGGAGAATTGCTTAAACCTGGGGGGCAGAGATTGCAGCAAGCTGAGAGAGCACCACTGCACTCCAGCCTGAGGGGACAAGAGTGAAACTCTGTCTCAAAAACAAACAAAAAGCTTCTATCTGGGGGCCAGGCAGGATGGCTCATGCCAGGCAGGAGAATCGCTTGAACCTGGGAAGCGGAGGTTGCAGCAAGCTGAGATCGCACCACTGCACTCCAGCCTAGGCGACAGAGTGAGACTCCATCTCAAAAAAAAAAAAGTACTAACATTTCGGTAACTAGACCCTGGCATTTATTAATTTTTTGATATATCAGGAGCTTTCAAAACTGCAAGTGGCAGCCCGTTTTCTCCACCTAGGAGGGCCGATGCCCCCACGGGTCCCTCTAACTTTTGGGGTCAGTGAGCGGCGGGGCAAGAAGAGATCAATCAGGGAAATCAATACAACTGGGGAATGTGGCCCCTTCCCTTGGTCCCCAAAACGCAGGGCTTGAAGGAAGCCCTCATGGAGGAAGTGGGCCTCGGGGTCCCCGGGGCCAGCACCACGCGAGGCAAACAAGGGCTCCAGGACCACAGTCTAAACACCCCCAGGCTGCCCTTGCCCTAGCAAAACAGCAAAGCGAGCAGCCCACTCCACACCGGTCCCCACTCCAGGGTCTCGGGCCCTACGTCGCCGGAGCTCTGGGAGAGCCGCGAGGGGGCGCACCGTGGCCTCGCTGCCCTGTCCGCCACAGGTGGGGTGACCCCGCCCACTCGGGGGGCCCGCTTCCCTCTGGCCACGCCCATTCCAGCTGCCTGGCCCCGCCTCCTCCCCGCCCACCCCGGCCGGGCCCCGCTCACCAGGCCGCCTCAGGTGGGTACGCCACGCCCCTCCGGCCCTGCGGCCCCGCCCCCGTCTGCCCCGCCCGCCTCAGGTGGGGCCGCCCGGCCCGCCCAGCTTCCTCTGGCGGCGTCCGGCCGCTTCTCCTCTGCTCCTCGAAGAAGGCCAGGGCGGCGCTGCCGCAAGTTTTGACATTTTCGCAGCGGAGACGCGCGCGGGCACTCTCGGGCCGACGGCTGCGGCGGCGGCCGACCCTCCAGAGCCCCTTAGTCGCGCCCCGGCCCTCCCGCTGCCCGGAGTCCGGCGGCCACGAGGCCCAGCCGCGTCCTCCCGCGCTTGCTCGCCCGGCGGCCGCAGCCATGTCCCGGGGGCCCGAGGAGGTGAACCGGCTCACGGAGAGCACCTACCGGGTAAGCCCAGGGCCCGGGGCTCAGGGAGGTCATTATTAATTTGTGTGTTTTGTTTGTTTGGCAGAATGTTATGGAACAGTTCAATCCTGGGCTGCGAAATTTAATAAACCTGGGGAAAAATTATGAGAAAGCTGTAAACGGTAAGTCTGTTTTTCTGAATTGATTATATATATGACGATTTTGTGTGTCACCTTTTGTGTCTAGCTATGATCCTGGCAGGAAAAGCCTACTACGATGGAGTGGCCAAGATCGGTGAGATTGCCACTGGGTCCCCCGTGTCAACTGAACTGGGTGAGCGATCTGTCCCTTTATACATAAACCCCCTTCCCGCTAACATATCTGGTTTTGTTCCCAGGACATGTCCTCATAGAGATTTCAAGTACCCACAAGAAACTCAACGAGAGTCTTGATGAAAATGTACGTGATCTGTGTTTCTATTTACAAAATACCCTGGTATGAATTTATTTCCTTTTGTTAACAGTTTAAAAAATTCCACAAAGAGATTATCCATGAGCTGGAGAAGAAGATAGAACTTGACGTGAAATATATGAACGTAAGTGCATGGTTTTCCTCCAGCCCCAGCCTCAGTAAAATAAGCACAGCCATTTAACTTACAGGCAACTCTAAAAAGATACCAAACAGAACACAAGAATAAATTAGAGTCTTTGGAGAAATCCCAAGCTGAGTTGAAGAAGATCAGAAGGAAAAGCCAAGGAAGCCGAAACGCACTCAAATATGAACACAAAGAAATTGAGGTGAGCTTTTCAACAATATCTTGTTTTCTTTTAATTATTATTATTATTATTTTTTTTTTTTTAGTATGTGGAGACCGTTACTTCTCGTCAGAGTGAAATCCAGAAATTCATTGCAGATGGTTGCAAAGAGGCTCTGCTTGAAGAGAAGAGGCGCTTCTGCTTTCTGGTTGATAAGCACTGTGGCTTTGCAAACCACATACATTATTATCACTTACAGGTGGGTGTGGTGGCAAATTGCCTTGAGCGTATTTGTCTTTAGTCTTCTTCTTTTGGCTTTGCAGTCTGCAGAACTACTGAATTCCAAGCTGCCTCGGTGGCAGGAGACCTGTGTTGATGCCATCAAAGTGCCAGAGAAAATCATGAATATGATCGAAGAAATAAAGACCCCAGCCTCTACCCCCGTGTCTGGAACTCCTCAGGCTTCACCCATGATCGAGAGAAGCAATGTGGTAGGAGCCAGTTTTCTCTTCCAGATTTCAATCTAATATTGGACTAATAAAGAATTTTTCACAGGTTAGGAAAGATTACGACACCCTTTCTAAATGCTCACCAAAGATGCCCCCCGCTCCTTCAGGCAGAGCATATACCAGTCCCTTGATCGATATGTTTAATAACCCAGCCACGGCTGCCCCGAATTCACAAAGGGTAAATAATTCAACAGGTAAGAGATTCAGTCTGATTTATTTGAAGATAAAAAGCCATTACTGCTACACTCCCTCCAACAGGTACTTCCGAAGATCCCAGTTTACAGCGATCAGTTTCGGTTGCAACGGGACTGAACATGATGAAGAAGCAGAAAGTGAAGACCATCTTCCCGCACACTGCGGGCTCCAACAAGACCTTACTCAGCTTTGCACAGGGAGATGTCATCACGCTGCTCATCCCCGAGGAGAAGGATGGCTGGCTCTATGGAGAACACGACGTGTCCAAGGCGTAAGTCTGGGCGTGATGGTCCCCGCAGGGCATGATAGGGTCTTTTCTCCCTCTTTGCCGGTAGGAGGGGTTGGTTCCCGTCGTCGTACACGAAGTTGCTGGAAGAAAATGAGACAGAAGCAGTGACCGTGCCCACGCCAAGGTAGCCCTGAACGTGGCTGAGCTCTCCCGGTGCTAACACGTGCTGTGTCCTTTTTGGGTTTGAGCCCCACACCAGTGAGAAGCATCAGCACCGTGAACTTGTCTGAGAATAGCAGTGTTGTCATCCCCCCACCCGACTACTTGGAATGCTTGTCCATGGGGGCAGCTGCCGACAGGAGAGCAGATTCGGCCAGGACGACATCCACCTTTAAGGCCCCAGCGTCCAAGCCCGAGACCGCGGCTCCTGTGAGTAAAGCCGCAGCAGGGCGTCCTGGGTCGCCCTCCATAAACTTCTTTATCTTTCTCACAGAACGATGCCAACGGGACTGCAAAGCCGCCTTTTCTCAGGTAGGCGTGGCTTCCTACGTGAGCCTCAGTGTAAGTTCTGAAAGATTTTTCTTATCCCCTGCAGCGGAGAAAACCCCTTTGCCACTGTGAAACTCCGCCCGACTGTGACGAATGATCGCTCGGCACCCATCATTCGATGAGAGGACAGCCAAGGACTCTCCCGGGCCTCTCCGGTTCTCCCTTGCGGAATGATGGGCGCATCCTGTCTGCCACGTGCTGACGGTCGGGAAGCTTCAGTGGAGAGGCCTAACTCTAATGTCGCCTGCTTAAGCAAATCATGCTTCTCTGTTTCACGTAGTTGGGTTGACAAGTTTCTGCCTTTAAGATAAATGAGTAATAGTCTAATGACCAGCTCAGCCATTTAAAATATTTTCTTCCTATTCTGTTCAAGAAACAGTAAACTTGGTTTCAATCTTTACTGTATTTTTTAAATGAATTTTTTCCTTAATAACAGCCAGAATAAGGGATAGTCTATGCTTTCAGGACTGGCTTTCTGCACCTGATATGAATGAGACCAGTTTTATTTTATAAAGCATGTGCTCTTAATAGCATTATGTCTAAAGAAGATATCACGTAAGTTTGCATCTTAGCATGCAAATCATAATTTTAAGCAATATAAATTATGAAAATACTATATAAATGTAATTTAACTTAAAATGTTTAAGTGTAGAGCTTCCAGAGATGGAGAAACCCCCACCCTCCCTCCAACCACGCCAGAGCTGTAGAGTGCTAAGACGCTTTGCCTGCCCTTATCACAGCCACACGTAGCACTCGACGAAATCTCCTCCGAGAGCTCCTTTTCTTGGTAGTTAGGAGTCGCCAACGGATTCGCTGCACACGGCCCATCCAGGACACAGGCCTGGGCGTCGGAGTCACGGCTCCTTGTGTTCTCACTCAGCTAGTTGGCCAAAGCTGCATCCATTACCAGTACACTCAAACTGCTCGGGGTCCTGGTTTCTCCGTGTTTGAATCAGGTACAGACTCTCAAAGGATACGTGTAAAGCCAGGATGACCTCTGGTGCCTGGAGAAGGGCGGGTTTTTCAGCCTAGCAGCCATGATGCCCTCGGAACCTGGCCCTATGGTATGGATGTGAGGACTACGCACTGGCTGCCCTGAGCCCGGGGCTGGAAATCATCTTTGGCTGCCAAGGATCTGGACCTATTTTGGAGTGGAGAGTCATGGTTAAAATTCCCAGCCCGGCCCAGGTACGGGAATCCCAGCATTTTGTGAGGCCGAGGCAGGGGGATCACCTGAGGTCAGGAGTCTCTACTAAAAATACAAAAATTAGACAGGTGTGGTGGTGGGCGCCACTCAGGAGGCTGAGGCAGGAGAATCACTTGAACCCGGGAGGCAGAGGTTGCAGTGAGCCAGATCATGCTGCTGCACTCCAGCCCGGCCGCTCACCGTGTGTGTTGCTGGGTGCTGGGGCTGTGACTTATCCCCTCTCCTTTAGCCTTGCCATAAGTGTAGTATCCTATGAGGCTGAGATTGGGAAAGGTTACATGCAGGTAAGCCAGTGGACGTGGCCGATGCTTCAGGCTCCTTCCAGCCAGGTCCAGCAGTGTTACCATCTGCTTCTCCTGGGAGGACAAACCAGGCACCCCCACCATGAAGGGGCTGCAGGCACCATGAACTATGTTAACAACCCCAGTCTGTACTACAGAAAGGGCTGCAGCCACATGAGAATTCAGTCCACACAAGCCCCATGGCCGTGTTCCCCACTTCAGCCACAGGGCTCAGGGAGCCCCATCTGGCGCTAAGGGGAACTGCTGGGGTGTGGGTGACACCTGGCCTTTGGCGTTCTGCCTTGGGGAGGTTTCTGGTTTTGTTACGGGGTGGAAGAATAGGACCTGGGGGTCTCGGATGCAACCTGCAGACCCCGTGGCTCACCCAACCCCAGGTTCTGCCTCCCAGACCAGAACGGGCATGGCCTGGTCCTTGGCACCGAGGTGCCTGCTCTGTAAATATCAAGGGATTACAACTTTAATAATAAAGCAGAACTTGAAAACATTTTCTTGAGCTGTAAGCGCCTGCTGAATACA